CCTACAGTTCGCACAGCTCGAGGGGAGTGCGGGGGCAGCACCGCGCGTGGCACCTGGCACCCGCGCAGAGTTCCTGAATGGCAGAGCGGTGGGTGGCTCCAGCAGTACTGAGAAGAGCCAGGTTTGCCTCCACATTCTTCCTGTCGCCTCAGATTTATGCGCACAAGGACGGAGATTTGCGTTCAGCGTTCTTCATTCTCTCCTTTAAACGAGGAGAGTTCATCCCGTTCTTAAACTGGGTAAGAGATTTCAAACCTGAACATGGGTCAAAAGCCATGAACATCAGAAGCGACGATGTCAGGTCTTCCAGCGTCAGCCCCTCCAGGGGCCGAGTCCGGAGGAGGTGGGAGGGACAGGGCGCGTTCTCCCTCATGTCCCTGCCCTGCTTCGGGCCGGAGGGCCGGTGCCCTGCTCGCAGTAACAGCACCCTGGAGCTGTCAGGGGTTGGATGTGAGCAAACCTCACTTTGGCAGGCGGGTTCAGACCGGGGCCCCTGTTAGACGCTCATCCCTTTCTGGAGGAAAAGCAGAGCAGGAACTAAAGGGATTTAGCACACACACTGCCACCTCCGCGCAGCAGCTGTTCCTCGCTCCCATGAGTTTCATAGAATCATGTGAGGGGCTTGGCAAAATCTACCATCAAGTCACTTGTCCCTGGGAGGGCCAGAGAGGGACGCCCCCAGTAGCACTGGCCGCGCCGGGCCAACAACCGCGCCACGTAGCCAAGAACTCGCGGCTTTTCCAGCGGGTTCTCACAACTTCCCCGCCCTCCACGCTGTCTACCTCCACGTCTAGACTCCGATTGGCCCGCTGCACCTGGGGGGCGGGCCAGTCAAGAGCTCCAATGCGCAGGCCCGAGCTTTTTCCGCGCTGGCCAGCAGGCCCCACCCACCCAGTTCTTTTTCCAATTCAGCGCCACTGGATACCGAACTGTCGTACGTATGTCTTCTGTTTCGTCCTCGCTTTCCGGCTGCTGTTTCTCCACGGCTCTCCTCTTTCCCCCTCCCTTCTCTCCCGGGCGGCTTACTTTGCGGCAGCGCCGAGAACCCCACCCCCTTTCTTTGCGGAATCACCATGGCGGCTGGGGTAAGTTTGCTGGCTCTGGTGGTTCGGGTCATTCATTAATTTTGTCCCTCTCTTTCTCCCATAGACCCTGTACACGTATCCTGAAAACTGGAGGGCCTTCAAGGCTCTCATCGCTGCTCAGTACAGCGGGGCTCAGGTCCGCGTGCTCTCCGCACCACCCCACTTCCATTTTGGCCAAACCAACCGCACCCCTGAATTTCTCCGCAAATTTCCTGCCGGCAAGGTGAGTTGGGAGATGGGGAGCATCCTTCGGTTTTTACCTTATCTTTTCACTGCTTTGTCCCCAGGTCCCAGCATTTGAGGGTGATGATGGATTCTGTGTGTTTGAGAGCAACGCCATTGCCTACTATGGTAATTTGCAGGGGTATATGGGAATGGGAGAAAGAGTTCTGACCTTCGTGTTCTGCCTCTGCAGTGAGCAATGAGGAGCTGCGGGGAAGTACTCCAGAGGCAGCAGCCCAGGTGGTGCAGTGGGTGAGCTTTGCTGATTCCGATATAGTGCCCCCAGCCAGTACCTGGGTGTTCCCCACCTTGGGCATCATGCACCACAACAAACAGGTGAGCCTTGGAACTTTGAGAGAAGCCAGGGGCACTGATGAGTTTTATCATGTTGAATCACTAGGCCACTGAGAATGCAAAGGAGGAAGTGAGGCGAATTCTGGGGCTGCTGGATGCTTACTTGAAGACGAGGACTTTTCTGGTGGGCGAACGAGTGACATTGGCTGACATCACAGTTGTCTGCACCCTGTTGTGGCTCTATAAGCAGGTGAAGTTTATGGAAAATCCATTTGGCAGTGGCTGACTTTGTTTACACCCTTATGTCCTGGCAGGTTCTAGAGCCTTCTTTCCGCCAGGCCTTTCCCAATACCAACCGCTGGTTCCTCACCTGCATTAACCAGCCCCAGTTCCGGGCTGTCTTGGGCGAAGTGAAACTGTGTGAGAAGATGGCCCAGTTTGATGGTGAGTCTGAGGAGACTGGGAGGCATATGGCCTTCGTTCACTTTCCTGCCTTCCTCTGCACCAGCTAAAAAGTTTGCAGAGACCCAACCTAAAAAGGACACACCACGGAAAGAGAAGGGTTCACGGGAAGAGAAGCAGAAGCCCCAGGCTGAGCGGAAGGAGGAGAAAAAGGCGGCTGCCCCTGCTCCTGAGGAGGAGATGGATGAATGTGAGCAGGCGCTGGCTGCTGAGCCCAAGGCCAAGGACCCCTTCGCTCACCTGCCCAAGAGGTAAGGATATTGGAGGGTGGAGGGTGTGGGACATTGATTGACCCCTGTGCTTTCTTCCTCTTAGTACCTTTGTGTTGGATGAATTTAAGCGCAAGTACTCCAATGAGGACACACTCTCTGTGGCACTGCCATATTTCTGGGAGCACTTTGATAAGGACGGCTGGTCCCTGTGGTACTCAGAGTATCGCTTCCCTGAAGAACTCACTCAGACCTTCATGAGCTGCAATCTCATCACTGGTAAGAGAGTGGGTCTGAGAAGGAAGGAGAACCAAAGGCTGAATGTTCTCCCTTGCCGCTTCAGGAATGTTCCAGCGACTGGACAAGCTGAGGAAGAATGCCTTCGCCAGTGTCATCCTTTTTGGAACCAACAATAGCAGCTCCATTTCTGGAGTCTGGGTCTTCCGAGGCCAGGAGCTTGCCTTTCCGGTGAGGAAGGTGGAGGAGAGGAGTCTCTTTAGAACTTGACCACATGCTGGCTTTTTATCCCCAGCTGAGTCCAGATTGGCAGGTGGACTACGAGTCATACACATGGCGGAAACTGGATCCTGGCAGCGAGGAGACCCAGACGCTGGTTCGAGAGTACTTTTCCTGGGAGGGGGCCTTCCAGCATGTGGGCAAAGCCTTCAATCAGGGCAAGATCTTCAAGTGAACATCTCTTGCCATCACCTAGCTGCCTGCACCTGCCCTTCAGGGAGATGGGGGTCATTAAAGGAAACTGAACATTGAACCCTTTCCTGTCCTGCCTCCTTTGTGAGTGGTGGCGT